GGGAGAGCAAGTGATAAATTATGTCCTAAGCTTTTGTGCCAATAGGGCTTATAACATTTCTCCAGGAAGAGCAAGTCAAATGTCATAGAATTTGGCAGAACTAAGCAAGAAAAACAATAAATGCAGATAATTTAATAGAGCCAACATTTCTTGAGGGCTGACTGTATGCCAGGCCCTTAATTTGAAGGTGCCAAGTTTATATGAATGTATTGAAGAAAATATATCACAGGAATCCAAAATGAAGATGAGTGTGCCTGGAAAATATTAAAAAACTGTAATGTGCAGTGGAAGTACGGGGGAGCTTGCTGAACATGGCTCAAGGTTAAAAAAGACAGATGTGAGACAAGGAGAGCACAGAGGGAAACCTGAAGTCAGAGTCACAGAGCTGTAATATCCTATTTTTAAAGACCAGAGGAAATGGGCCTTAAGTTACAGAGTATAAGCTTGGGTTGAATATTAGGAAAACTTTCTGACCGTTCACATTGTGGGTTCCTGGAAAATATTATTATGGGAAATTGTGGAATTTCCTATTCCCAAGATAGGAGAAACTCTAGAACAATAATTGCCTAAATTTTGATGGGGAGTGGGGTATTTAAGCCCATTTATTATACAATATACAGACACATATACATATTTAGTATCATGATTCATATATGTATTCATATATACACATTATATATATCCTTATACAATTGATATGTACATGCTGAAATTTGAATTTCCCTAGTCCTCAACTAGCTTATGAGTATGAATGAGGTCCTGTTAATAACAACAACTCAACATTTTTCTTTTGAGACTTTAGCTCTGTCGTCCAGGCTGGAATGCAGTGGCATGATCAGAGTTCACTGCAGCCTCGACCTCCCAGGCTCAAGTGATCCTCCTGCTTCAACTTCCCAAGTAGCTTGGCTGGGACTACAGGTGTGCATCACCATGCCCAGCTAATTTTTAAATTTTTATTAGAGGTGAGTTTTGTCATGTTGCCCAGGCTGGTCTCGAACTCTTGGGCTTGAGTGATTCTCCTGCCTTGGCCTTCCAAAGTGATGGGATTACAGGCAGTAGCCACTGTGCCTAGCCAGAAACTCAACTTTTACTGGCTTACTCTTCAGGACCTCCCGCTCCTATCAGAGCCTCCCTCCCCGACAACACCCCAGTTATTTCAGGAGTGCCTTGGGGTCTCTTCATGTTTATAACTAAGTCTGCTCTGGCTGTTCCTTCCACTCCATTTTGTGTCCATGGGGCAGAGCAGTGCCCAACCAGTAGTCATGATTCCTCTGCTGGGCACCTCTGCTGCCCAGCCCTCTTGGGTTCGGAGTTCCACTGTGATATATGGCATAGTTGTTTGAGGATGAGGGTGAGGTTGAAGTGAGTTCTCTCTCTCTTCTGCTTGTTGCATTGGACGGATCTGCCTTATACCTCAATGTTTCCAGACTTCATTTTTATTTACAACCCTTTTCTTCTCACCTCTGGGTGGTAGGAAGGTCTCCTGAATCTAGTATGGGTTGGTCAAACACAGCTACACTGAAAATTACATATGTCTCTAATGGCTAAGGCTTTCCTTTGGGGTGAAGTTCATGGTCCCTAGCTCTCTATGAGTTTAGAATGGATTTTCTCCCACCAAGCCGCTTATATTAATGGATAGTAGAGTTTGGCAGTAGGGCTTGGTGGAATTTGATGGGCTATGCCGTGGGTTTACCAGATGGACCCAGATATGCCTGGAACCCACAGTGGACACAGTTTGTGTCTCTTCTCAGAAGACTCTCCCTCATTCTTGCTTCTTCATGTGGTTCTTCTCTGTTGTCTTCCCATCAATGCAGATTGCTCTAGTATCGCCCATCTTTAAAAATTGCCCTTGAAACTACATCCTCCCTCCGCTACTTCTCTATCTCTTGACTCTCTATCTCTTCACATCCAAACCTCTCTATTACAGCATCCTGTTATTTGCCTTCATAAACAGCTTTCATGACAATATATAATTATCTATGTATTTGGGTGATTATTTAATATTTATTCCTAATTAAGCTTGATATCATGGATCATGAATGTTTATTTTCCTTTTGCCATTTTATCTTCAAATATCTAGCACAGAGTTTAGTGCAGAATATGTGCTCACTGAATATTTGTTGCAAGCATTGAATAAATGAATAAATGAAGGAAACAGGTTTCTGGTGGACGACTTTCCCAGCAGCCAAGTGCACCTGAAACTCACTTCTGTTTGAGCTAGGACATTTGGTGAGTGAGAGAGAAAGAGAGATACGAATAATTCATTATTTAACCTTTCAAATTACTTCTTTAGGGAGGTAGAAGACATCGTAGAAGGAGTGAAAGAAGAAAAGAAGACTTAGAAACATAGCTCAAAGTGAACACTGCTTCTCTTAGTTTCCTGGATTTCTTCTGGACATTTCCTCAAGATGAAACTTCAGACACTTTGGTGAGATTTACCATTATTTTTCTTCTTACTATCCACAGTCACAAACTATTTATTTTCCTTTCAGGAGTTTTTTTTGAAGACCACCATAAAGAAAGTGCATTTCAATTGAAAAATTTGGATGGGATCAAAAATGAATCTCATTGAACATTCCCATTTACCTACCACAGATGAATTTTCTTTTTCTGAAAATTTATTTGGTAAGTTGTCAAGTTCATTTGAATATCAATAATTCATTCCAGTTTTGTTGTCACTTTTGTTCAGGTGTTTTAACAGAACAAGTGGCAGGTCCTCTGGGACAGAACCTGGAAGTGGAACCATACTCGCAATACAGCAATGTTCAGTTTCCCCAAGTTCAACCACAGATTTCCTCGTCATCCTATTATTCCAACCTGGGTTTCTACCCCCAGCAGCCTGAAGAGTGGTACTCTCCTGGAATATATGAACTCAGGCGTATGCCAGCTGAGACTCTCTACCAGGGAGAAACTGAGGTAGCAGAGATGCCTGTAACAAAGAAGCCCCGCATGGGCGCGTCAGCAGGGAGGATCAAAGGGGATGAGCTGTGTGTTGTTTGTGGAGACAGAGCCTCTGGATACCACTATAATGCACTGACCTGTGAGGGGTGTAAAGGTAAGCATCTTTGATTGGCAGTTTTCTCCTTCACTTTTTACACTTTTCAGTGTTTCTCCCACAGGTTTCTTCAGGAGAAGCATTACCAAAAACGCTGTGTACAAGTGTAAAAACGGGGGCAACTGTGTGATGGATATGTACATGCGAAGAAAGTGTCAAGAGTGTCGACTAAGGAAATGCAAAGAGATGGGAATGTTGGCTGAATGTATGTATACAGGTATTCACTTCAAGCAATTACATTTCACTAAAATTGGTGAAGTCTCTATGCTTATTTGTTTTAGGCTTGTTAACTGAAATTCAGTGTAAATCTAAGCGACTGAGAAAAAATGTGAAGCAGCATGCAGATCAGACCGTGAATGAAGACAGTGAAGGTCGTGACTTGCGACAAGTGACCTCGACAACAAAGTCATGCAGGGTAATAATATGCAATGGTGTCTGCCAAGACTGCCCTAACACCTTTTATTTTCTTGCCAGTGTAGGAGAAAACTGAACTCACCCCAGATCAACAGACTCTTCTACATTTTATTATGGATTCATATAACAAACAGAGGATGCCTCAGGAAATAACAAATAAAATTGTATGTATAATATCTGAAAATATGTGGGTTTATTTTAATCATTGGTTTTTTTCTTAAAATTTAGTTAAAAGAAGAATTCAGTGCAGAAGAAAATTTTCTCATTTTGACGGAAATGGCAACCAATCATGTACAGGTTCTTGTAGAATTCACAAAAAAGCTACCAGGTATTTTTTAAATAATCAAAGTTAATATTTATTTGATACCAATTTGATTATCATCATTACCTAGGATTTCAGACTTTGGACCATGAAGACCAGATTGCTTTGCTGAAAGGGTCTGCGGTTGAAGCTATGTTCCTTCGTTCAGCTGAGATTTTCAATAAGAAACTTCCGTCTGGGCATTCTGACCTATTGGAAGAAAGAATTCGAAATAGTGGTAAGTGATTTGGCTAATGGTAAAAGAGTTTGAATTGTATTATGATTGCAACTTTCCCCCACAGGTATCTCTGATGAATATATAACACCTATGTTTAGTTTTTATAAAAGTATTGGGGAACTGAAAATGACTCAAGAGGAGTATGCTCTGCTTACAGCAATTGTTATCCTGTCTCCAGGTAATTCCAATGTTACATTTTAATTTTTATGCATTTTGTCATTTTATTTTAAACTTCAAAACAGATAGACAATACATAAAGGATAGAGAGGCAGTAGAGAAGCTTCAGGAGCCACTTCTTGATGTGCTACAAAAGTTGTGTAAGATTCACCAGCCTGAAAATCCTCAACACTTTGCCTGTCTCCTGGGTCGCCTGACTGAATTACGGACATTCAATCATCACCACGCTGAGATGCTGATGTCATGGAGAGTAAACGACCACAAGTTTACCCCACTTCTCTGTGAAATCTGGGACGTGCAGTGATGGGGATTACAGGGGAGGGGTCTAGCTCCTTTTTCTCTCTCATATTAATCTGATGTATAACTTTCCTTTATTTCACTTGTACCCAGTTTCACTCAAGAAATCTTGATGAATATTTATGTTGTAATTACATGTGTAACTTCCACAACTGTAAATATTGGGCTAGATAGAACAACTTTCTCTACATTGTGTTTTAAAAGGCTCCAGGGAATCCTGCATTCTAATTGGCAAGCCCTGTTTGCCTAATTAAATTGATTGTTACTTCAATTCTATCTGTTGAACTAGGGAAAATCTCATTTTGCTCATCTTACCATATTGCATATATTTTATTAAAGAGTTGTATTCAATCTTGGCAATAAAGCAAACATAATGGCAACAGGATTTTCTTTGGGAACAAAATTTGATAAATATACAAACTCATTTCTTTAAATGTTGAAAGACATCCTATTGAATCTGAGGGGGTAATTTACAGAAAGATACTGTCTCTCGCACTTTTGTCATCTCTGGAAAAGTCCTGGTGAATAGTCATTCATTTGTAATAGCCCTCTGATCATTTCCTTTTCTTTGAAGTTCAAAGAGAATAGCAAACAGAAAAGTTAACAATTTTCACATAAAATATTCCCTCAAGCAATCCTTTCCCCCATAGTTAGTCTTGAGGCAGGATTCACAAATTCAGAGTATGCAGCTAACTGCAGTGATGGGACCTTCGCTTTCCTCTCTTAAAAGTGAGGAAATGATTGGCTTCATTGTATCCAATCATCTTTCTGTTTTGTTTTGCTTTTGAAAACATTCCTACAGCTGGGAGCACAGCTGCTGTATACTTCCCCCAAAGCAGGAATTAGTTCATTTCCTTCCTTCATTGTTACACTGTTGCATTCTTCTCCCTATTATCCTTTGGTGAATACAATAAAACACCTTCTATAAGTAATGGGCGTATATCTCCCTTTCTCCTAAAGTTAG